CGAGTCGGGTGGGGGATGGGGTGGGGACCGACACTAAGCCCTTGGGGCCTAGAGGCAGCCGCTACTGGGGAGAGGTGGGGAGCAGCTCACGTCCTTGGGAAGAACTCTCTTGGTTTGGGGCCTTGGCTGGGAGGAGGAAGGGGAGAAGAAGAAGTAGGATCCGATTATTTAAATTTGGGGATAAATTGTACTAGTAACTCTTGCACCGTCCTTCCACCAACCTCACTCCCCACCCCCAACTCGCGTGCACACAGGGACCGCCTCTGCCACCCTGAGATTTTTGTCTTAGGGTAGGAGTGGGACCGCACTGGGTCAAATGAACCGGTTCCCCCCCCTCCCCACCCCACACACAACCCCCCTCCACCGCCCTCCAATTCTTAACCCTGCCTCTGTCTACGCACACACGCCCCTCTCCTGGGATGGGGTAGGAGGCTATTGTGAATGAGGCTCATAAGCATCGCCCCCGGCCCTAGATGGCAAGTTCAAAGCCACCACCCAAGATCAGCTGGTAAGAGCCAAGACTTGGGGAACGCGTCCTTCTTTGGTTACCTTTTCCCAGACAGGATTCCAATTTCCAAACGTGGAAGAGGTGTGCGTGTATGTGCCTGTGTGTGTGAGTGCGTGTGTCTCTGTCACTGTGTGTGTGTGTGTGTGTTTGTGTGTGTGTGTGTGGAGAGGGGGGTGTATTAATGGGTGATGTTATAAATGAAAACAGGAGGACTGAACTTAAAAGAAACTGGTCAATTGCAAAACAGACACGGATAAACAACCCTTTAGATGTAATTTGTGGTTTATCTGGAGGTGGAGGTGGCGCTGAAGAGGAACCCCCGCCCCCCAATATTTTATCCTTAGCTGCGCCTCCACCCCCAGCATTTGGAGCGGCGGAGAAGCGGCTCCGGAGTGATTAATCCGGGGATAATTCACCCCCTCCCGCCCCCCGGCGCGAACCCCGCGAAGCGGGATTGGAGCGAGTCATTTCCGAGAGCGCAGCGCGCCTCTCCCCGGCCGGGCGGACACTTGGTTCATTCCAGCCGCAGAAGCTCAGGGCTCCCGCGTACCGGGATTTTTTCCGAGCAGAAAAAAGCTCCAGAGCTCTCCTGACCTCCTTTCTCCTCGGCGGCGAGCGGAGCCTCTCCCTCGGCGCTGCCGGCCGCGCCATGCCGCGCTCGCGGGGACGGGAGCTGGGGCGCTGCGGCTGCCCCGCGGGGAGGGCTCGCGGCGAAACCGGGATTTCGGCGCTTGTGCCGGGCGCCGGGAGCCGCTGGGGCCGCCCGCCGCCGCCAACGCCGCCGCCTCTGCTGCTGTTGCTGGGCTGTGGGTTGCTCAGCGTCTCGGCCGCCGCGGGTGAGTCCAGCCGCGCCGAGGAGCCAGCGGCCCTATTCTGAACTGCTCCATTTCTCTTTCCCAGGCCAGAACTGCACGTTCCAACTGCACGGTCCCAATGGGACAGTTGAGAGCCCAGGGTTCCCATATGGCTACCCCAATTACGCCAACTGCACGTGGACCATCACCGCGGAAGAGCAGCACAGAATCCAGCTTGTGTTCCAGTCCTTTGCCCTGGAAGAGGACTTTGATGTCCTGTCGGTGTTTGATGGTCCACCCCAGCCAGAGAATCTGCGTACGAGGTACCATGCTGCCCACCTTCCCTGTAGCAAACCATTCTCCCTAATCCAATTCTTTGTCTTTCAGGCTCACAGGCTTTCAGCTGCCAGCCACCATTGTTAGTGCAGCCACCACCCTCTCTCTGCGCCTCATCAGCGACTATGCAGTCAGTGCCCAAGGCTTCCACGCCACCTATGAAGGTAAGTGCCTCCCTCATCGGCCACAGGAGCCGGTACCCGTCTCTTTCTCTGTTTCTCCTCACAGTTCTCCCCAGCCACACATGTGGGAACCCAGGGAGGCTGCCCAATGGCATCCAGCAGGGTTCAACCTTCAACCTCGGTGACAAGGTCCGCTACAGCTGCAACCTTGGCTTCTTCCTGGAGGGCCACGCCGTGCTCACCTGCCACGCTGGCTCTGAGAACAGCGCCACGTGGGACTTCCCCCTGCCTTCCTGCAGAGGTAGGTGGCCAGCAAGGGGTCTGACAGAGTGGCTCATGTAAGCCTCTTCTCTCTGTGCCCACAGCTGATGATGCCTGTGGTGGGACCCTGCGGGGCCAGAGTGGCATCATCTCCAGCCCCCACTTCCCCTCGGAGTACCATAACAATGCCGACTGCACATGGACCATCCTGGCTGAGCTGGGGGACACCATCGCCCTGGTGTTTATTGACTTCCAGCTGGAGGATGGTTACGACTTTCTGGAAGTCACTGGGACAGAAGGCTCCTCCCTCTGGTAAGCACAACATCACCTTCCTTTCCTACCCTTCCCTGAGCCCATCTGCTTCCTGTTCCCACAGGTTCACCGGAGCCAGCCTCCCAGCCCCCGTTATCAGCAGCAAGAACTGGCTGCGACTGCACTTCACATCGGATGGCAACCACCGGCAGCGCGGATTCAGTGCCCAATACCAAGGTAGGCAGGTCCCAGGACTGTCTGGCTTCCTCTCACATTGTTTTTCCTCTTACCTCCTCTCTAGTCAAGAAGCAAATTGAGTTGAAGTCTCGAGGTGTGAAGCTGATGCCCAGCAAAGACAACAGCCAGAAGACGTCTGTGTGTAAGTGTCCGCCCGCCAGCCCGCCTGCCGGGTTTTTTTTTTTTTTTTTTTTTTTGCCTTGTAGTAACTCAGGTTGGTGTGTCCCAAGGACATAATATGTGTCCAGACCCTGGCATACCCGAAAGGGGCAAAAGACTAGGCTCGGATTTCAGGTAAGATCTATTTGGGAATTTTCTGATTGCAAGATGGAGCTCACAGACACACTTTGTCTCCCAGGTTAGGATCCAGCGTCCAGTTCACCTGCAACGAGGGCTATGACCTGCAAGGGTCCAAGCGGATCACCTGTATGAAAGTGAGCGACATGTTTGCGGCCTGGAGCGACCACAGGCCAGTCTGCCGAGGTGAGGGTGCCCTGGGGAAGGGAGGCTGGCCAATTCAAAGGCTTGTCTTTCATCTCCTCTGCAGCCCGCATGTGTGATGCCCACCTTCGAGGCCCCTCGGGCATCATCACCTCCCCCAATTTCCCCATTCAGTATGACAACAATGCACACTGTGTGTGGATCATCACAGCACTCAACCCCTCCAAGGTAAGCCTCTTGGGGAGCGGGGTGGTGTTCTGTGCCTGCTCCTAACCCTGTGTTCCCTCCCTAGGTGATCAAGCTCGCCTTTGAGGAGTTTGATTTGGAGAGGGGCTATGACACCCTGACGGTCGGTGATGGTGGTCAGGATGGGGACCAGAAGACAGTTCTCTACATGTAAGTGCAGTGGGGCATGTTGTTTGGAAGGTGAGCACACCTCTAAATATCTCTCTCCTGCCAGCCTGACAGGTACATCGGTCCCGGATCTCATTGTCAGCACCAATCATCAAATGTGGCTCCTCTTCCAGACTGATGGCAGTGGCAGTTCCCTGGGATTCAAGGCTTCTTATGAAGGTAACTGCTTTTGGCAAGCCAGATGAACTGTGTGTCTCTGTTTTCTCATCTTCCTGTCTTTCAGAGATCGAGCAGGGCAGTTGCGGTGACCCTGGCATACCTGCATATGGCCGGAGGGAAGGCTCCCGGTTTCACCACGGTGACACACTCAAGTTTGAGTGCCAGCCCGCCTTTGAGCTGGTGGGACAGAAGGCAATCACATGCCAAAAGAATAACCAATGGTCGGCTAAGAAGCCAGGCTGCGTGTGTAAGTGAGCAGGGAGGAGGCCACGCCAGGGTGCTTACTGACCTCCACTGCTCTTCTCTTGCAGTCTCCTGCTTCTTCAACTTCACCAGCCCGTCTGGGGTTGTCCTGTCTCCCAACTACCCAGAGGACTATGGCAACCACCTCCACTGTGTCTGGCTCATCCTGGCCAGGCCTGAGAGCCGCATCCACCTGGCCTTCAACGACATTGACGTGGAGCCTCAGTTTGATTTCCTGGTCATCAAGGATGGGGCCACCGCCGAGGCGCCCGTCCTGGGCACCTTCTCAGGAAACCAGCTTCCCTCCTCCATCACAAGCAGTGGCCACGTGGCCCGTCTCGAGTTCCAGACTGACCACTCCACAGGGAAGAGGGGCTTCAACATCACTTTTACCAGTGAGTCCTCCCTCTGTCACCAGCTGGCCCTCTCTGATCATGTCCTTGAACTCCATCTACACAGCCTTCCGACACAACGAGTGCCCGGATCCTGGCGTTCCAGTAAATGGCAAACGGTTTGGGGACAGCCTCCAGCTGGGCAGCTCCATCTCCTTCCTCTGTGATGAAGGCTTCCTTGGGACTCAGGGCTCAGAGACCATCACCTGCGTCCTGAAGGAGGGCAGCGTGGTCTGGAACAGCGCTGTGCTGCGGTGTGAAGGTACGAGCCTGCAGGCTGGGAGCAGTGGCCATGAAAGCTGCCTCTCTTCCTTCTGTCCCCCCAGCTCCCTGTGGTGGTCACCTGACTTCGCCCAGCGGCACCATCCTCTCTCCGGGCTGGCCTGGCTTCTACAAGGATGCCTTGAGCTGTGCCTGGGTGATTGAGGCCCAGCCAGGCTACCCCATCAAAATCACCTTCGACAGGTGCTTGTGACCACAGCCTTGGGGGAGAGGGCCTCAAGAAGGCTTCATTTCTGTCATTTGGCAGATTCAAAACCGAGGTCAACTATGACACCCTGGAAGTACGCGATGGGCGGACTTACTCAGCGCCCTTGATCGGGGTTTACCACGGGACCCAGGTTCCCCAGTTCCTCATCAGCACCAGCAACTACCTCTACCTCCTCTTCTCTACCGACAAGAGTCACTCGGACATCGGCTTCCAGCTCCGCTATGAGAGTGAGTCTCAGTGGGCTCAGGAAAAGGGATGATGTCTGTCCCAGCTGTGGCCTCTCTCTTTCAGCTATAACACTGCAGTCAGACCACTGTCTGGATCCAGGAATCCCAGTAAATGGACAGCGTCATGGGAATGACTTCTACGTGGGCGCGCTGGTGACCTTCAGCTGTGACTCGGGCTACACATTAAGTGACGGGGAGCCTCTGGAGTGTGAGCCCAACTTCCAGTGGAGCCGGGCCCTGCCCAGTTGTGAAGGTGAGGGACACCATGAGGGGGCGCTAAAGTAGGTCTTTCACTGCCCTCTTCACTCCTTCTGTAGCTCTCTGTGGTGGCTTCATTCAAGGCTCCAGTGGGACCATCTTGTCGCCAGGGTTCCCTGACTTCTACCCCAACAACTTGAACTGCACCTGGATTATCGAAACATCTCATGGCAAGGGTGAGTGTTTCAGCCCATAGCAGGCATTGGGAATCAACAACCTGACCCTCTGGTCTCTTGGCAGGTGTGTTCTTCACTTTCCACACCTTCCACCTGGAAAGTGGCCATGACTACCTCCTCATCACTGAGAACGGCAGCTTCACCCAGCCCCTGAGGCAGCTAACTGGATCTCGGCTGCCAGCTCCCATCAGCGCTGGGCTCTATGGCAACTTCACTGCCCAGGTCCGCTTCATCTCTGATTTCTCCATGTCATATGAAGGATTCAACATCACCTTCTCAGGTAAAGAGTATGAGGGTCCCTGAGGGGAAGAGCTCTGAGCCCGGATCTCCTGCTACCTTTCCAGAGTACGACTTGGAGCCCTGTGAGGAGCCCGAGGTCCCAGCCTACAGCATCCGGAAGGGCTTGCAGTTTGGCGTGGGCGACACCTTGACCTTCTCCTGCTTCCCCGGGTACCGTCTGGAGGGCACCGCCCGCATCACGTGCCTGGGGGGCAGACGGCGCCTGTGGAGCTCGCCTCTGCCAAGGTGTGTTGGTAGGTGGTCACGTGCTTTCATTTTGCTTCACTTAATCTATGGTTATTGTGATTCTCTTTCCAGCTGAGTGTGGGAATTCAGTCACAGGCACTCAGGGTACTTTGCTGTCCCCCAACTTTCCTGTGAACTACAATAACAATCATGAATGCATCTACTCCATCCAGACCCAGCCAGGGAAGGGAATTCAGCTGAAAGCCAGGGCATTCGAACTCTCCGAAGGAGATGTCCTCAAGGTAAAATTGATCGATTTCAGAGTATGTGTGTTGACATTGGGTTGGGGGTCTCTCCTGTGTCCAGGTTTATGATGGCAACAACAACTCCGCCCGTTTGCTGGGAGTTTTTAGCCATTCTGAGATGATGGGGGTGACTTTGAACAGCACATCCAGCAGTCTGTGGCTTGATTTCATCACTGATGCTGAAAACACCAGCAAGGGCTTTGAACTGCACTTTTCCAGTAAGTCTTTCTTGCATCTGTGTGGACAAGGACTTACTCACTCTACCTCTTCTCTCCTCACCAGGCTTTGAACTCATCAAATGTGAGGACCCAGGAACCCCCAAGTTTGGCTACAAGGTTCATGATGAAGGTCATTTTGCAGGGAGCTCCGTGTCCTTCAGCTGTGACCCTGGATACAGCCTGCGGGGTAGTGAGGAGCTGCTGTGTCTGAGTGGAGAGCGCCGGACCTGGGACCGGCCTCTGCCCACCTGTGTCGGTAGGAGGGCTCTTCCTCTGCAGGGAACCCTTCATGAAGCTCACTCTTTTGGGATTTCTTTCAGCCGAGTGTGGAGGGACAGTGAGAGGAGAGGTGTCGGGGCAGGTGCTGTCACCCGGGTATCCAGCTCCCTATGAACACAATCTCAACTGCATCTGGACCATCGAAGCAGAGGCCGGCTGCACCATTGGGTAAGTGTCAGGGCTGACAAAGTAACTATCGCCCAGATGACCACTGCCTCTTCTCTCCGTGCAGGCTACACTTCCTGGTGTTTGACACAGAGGAGGTTCACGACGTGCTGCGCATCTGGGATGGGCCTGTGGAGAGCGGGGTTCTGCTGAAGGAGCTGAGTGGCCCGGCCCTGCCCAAGGACCTGCATAGCACCTTCAACTCGGTCGTCCTGCAGTTCAGCACTGACTTCTTCACCAGCAAGCAGGGCTTTGCCATTCAATTTTCAGGTCTGTGCGTGCCCTCTGCCAGCCCCACTCCAACCTTACCCTCTCTTCTATTTCCTTGCCCCAGTGTCCACAGCAACGTCCTGCAATGACCCTGGGATCCCGCAGAATGGGAGTCGGAGTGGTGACAGTTGGGAAGCCGGCGACTCCACAGTGTTCCAGTGTGACCCTGGCTACGCGCTGCAGGGAAGTGCAGAGATCAGCTGTGTGAAGATCGAGAACAGGTTCTTCTGGCAGCCCAGCCCGCCAACATGCATCGGTACAAAGCAGCTGCAGGGTGCACTCTGCTCTGCAGCCTCACCCTCGTCTTCTTCTCTCCTCAGCTCCCTGCGGGGGAGACCTGACAGGACCATCTGGAGTCATCCTCTCACCAAATTACCCAGAACCCTACCCGCCAGGCAAGGAGTGTGACTGGAAAGTGACCGTCTCACCAGACTACGTCATCGCCCTGGTATTTAACATGTATGTACCTTTCCCCCGGGTGGGAGACGAAGTGGGGTGGGGGTGGGATGTTTTTGTTCCCCAGCTTTAACCTGGAGCCTGGCTATGACTTCCTCCATATCTACGACGGACGGGACTCTCTCAGCCCTCTCATAGGAAGCTTCTATGGCTCCCAGCTCCCAGGCCGCATTGAAAGCAGCAGCAACAGCCTCTTCCTCGCCTTCCGCAGCGATGCATCTGTGAGCAATGCTGGCTTCGTCATTGACTATACAGGTAAGGGCCCTGGTGCCAGAGAGTACTGAGGATGTGTGCACGTGTTTGTATTTCTTTTTCCCAGAAAACCCGCGGGAGTCATGTTTTGATCCTGGTTCCATCAAGAACGGCACACGGGTGGGGTCCGACCTGAAGCTGGGCTCCTCCGTCACCTACTACTGCCACGGGGGCTACGAAGTTGAGGGCACCTCGACCCTGAGCTGCATCCTGGGGCCTGATGGGAAGCCCGTGTGGAACAATCCCCGGCCAGTCTGCACAGGTGGTGGAAGCCTGGGGATGGCAGGGGTCTGATCACCTGACTCTCTATCTGGTTTCTCTTTCAGCCCCCTGTGGGGGACAGTATGTGGGTTCGGACGGAGTGGTCTTGTCCCCCAACTACCCCCAGAACTACACCAGTGGACAGATCTGCTTGTATTTTGTTACTGTGCCCAAGGACTATGGTATGGGTTTTGGTTGTTGTTGTTCATATGTTTGCCCAGTCCCCACACTGTGTCTCCTCCACAGTGGTGTTTGGCCAGTTCGCCTTCTTTCACACGGCCCTCAACGACGTGGTGGAGGTTCACGACGGCCACAGCCAGCACTCGCGGCTCCTCAGCTCCCTCTCGGGCTCCCATACAGGTATCCGGGGCTCGGCCAGTGTGGGGATGGTTTGTTCTCTCCTCCTTGCCCCTTATCTCGGCAGGAGAATCACTGCCCTTGGCCACCTCCAATCAAGTTCTCATTAAGTTCAGCGCCAAAGGCCTCGCACCAGCCAGAGGCTTCCACTTTGTCTACCAAGGTATGGAGGACATGGACGCCGGAGGTAGGAAGAGGCCTCCCCTCAGTGCCCTTGTCCCCCACAGCGGTTCCTCGAACCAGCGCCACGCAGTGCAGCTCTGTGCCGGAACCCCGCTATGGCAAGAGGCTGGGCAGTGACTTCTCGGTGGGGGCCATCGTCCGCTTCGAATGCAACTCCGGCTATGCCCTGCAGGGGTCGCCAGAGATCGAGTGCCTCCCTGTGCCTGGGGCCTTGGCCCAATGGAATGTCTCAGCGCCCACGTGTGTGGGTGAGTAACCAGGACCCGGGCGTTGAGGGTGCAAAGCCTCTGACCCGATGGCCTCTCCTCCCAGTGCCGTGTGGAGGCAACCTCACAGAGCGCAGGGGCACCATCCTGTCCCCTGGCTTCCCAGAGCCGTACCTCAACAGCCTCAACTGTGTGTGGAAGATCGTGGTCCCCGAAGGCGCTGGCATCCAGGTAGGGGCAAGGGGGCGCCTCGGTCGGGCAGGCTAACCAACAATTCACTCTTCTCCCTTCCCAGATCCAAGTTGTCAGTTTTGTGACAGAGCAGAACTGGGACTCGCTGGAAGTATTTGATGGTGCAGATAACACTGTAACCATGCTGGGGAGTTTCTCAGGTAAGCTGGGTTTCCAGGGGCTTCAATTTGGATTAAATGGTTTTCCCTGGTGTCCTTGCCCTAGGAACAACCGTGCCTGCCCTTCTGAACAGCACCTCCAACCAGCTCTACCTTCATTTCTACTCAGATATCAGCGTATCTGCAGCTGGCTTCCACTTGGAGTACAAAAGTGAGAATCCAGGGTCTTGGCTGGTACAGGGTTTCTCCTTTCCTTCTGTCTCTGTCTTGTCTAGCGGTGGGCCTGAGCAGTTGTCCGGAACCTGCTGTGCCCAGTAACGGGGTGAAGACTGGCGAGCGCTACTTGGTGAATGATGTGGTGTCTTTCCAGTGTGAGCCGGGATATGCCCTCCAGGTACCTCCCCTGACACCCTAGAGCAGGAAACAAGCTAGCCCATCCCTGTTCCTGATTCCTCCAGGGCCACGCCCACATCTCCTGCATGCCCGGAACAGTGCGGCGATGGAACTACCCTCCTCCACTCTGTATTGGTAAGACAGCCCAGACTTTACAATTCATTCCATCCTGACCCTCTGTCTCATCTCATTGTCACAGCACAGTGTGGGGGAACAGTGGAGGAGATGGAGGGGGTGATCCTGAGCCCCGGCTTCCCAGGCAACTACCCCAGTAACATGGACTGCTCCTGGAAAATAGCACTGCCCGTGGGCTTTGGTAAGTCTCTGCAGCCCCCAGAGGAGACAGGCTTGGGCACTGTCTGCCTCTGTCTTGCTCCCAGGAGCTCACATCCAGTTCCTGAACTTCTCCACCGAGCCCAACCACGACTACATAGAAATCCGGAATGGCCCCTATGAGACCAGCCGCATGATGGGAAGATTCAGTGGAAGCGAGCTTCCAAGCTCCCTCCTCTCCACGTCCCACGAGACCACCGTGTATTTCCACAGCGACCACTCCCAGAATCGGCCAGGATTCAAGCTGGAGTATCAGGGTAAGGACAAGGAGCACCGCCTTTGCTTCTCTATAAAGTGACCTTTTCTCCGGATCTTTTCCAGCCTATGAACTTCAAGAGTGCCCAGACCCAGAGCCCTTTGCCAATGGCATTGTGAGGGGAGCTGGCTACAACGTGGGACAATCAGTGACCTTCGAGTGCCTCCCGGGGTATCAATTGACTGGCCACCCTGTCCTCACGTGTCAACATGGCACCAACCGGAACTGGGACCACCCCCTGCCCAAGTGTGAAGGTATGTCGCTCCCTCATCCCCAGCAGTTCTTCCTGCACTTACGTTTGTGTTCCCTCCCTGGCAGTCCCTTGTGGCGGGAACATCACTTCTTCCAACGGCACTGTGTACTCCCCGGGGTTCCCTAGCCCGTACTCCAGCTCCCAGGACTGTGTCTGGCTGATCACCGTGCCCATTGGCCATGGCGTCCGCCTCAACCTCAGCCTGCTGCAGACAGAGCCCTCTGGAGATTTCATCACCATCTGGTAGGCCAGGTGCCATGTCAACAGCCAATTAGTGACATGCCAGGACCTTGTTTCCTGTGTACAGGGATGGGCCACAGCAAACAGCACCACGGCTCGGCGTCTTCACCCGGAGCATGGCCAAGAAAACAGTGCAGAGTTCATCCAACCAGGTCCTGCTCAAGTTCCACCGTGATGCAGCCACAGGGGGGATCTTCGCCATAGCTTTCTCCGGTCAGTATGGAAGCCTGGCCTGGTGGGAAGGGTTACCCTGACTTGCCTGCTTTTATCTTTTCAGCTTATCCACTCACCAAATGCCCTCCTCCCACCATCCTCCCCAACGCCGAAGTCGTCACAGAGAATGAAGAATTCAATATAGGTACCACCTCCCAAGCCAGCAAGGACTGTGAAAGAGGGTCTACATGTTGGTCTTTCTTTGACAGGTGACATCGTACGCTACAGATGCCTCCCTGGCTTTACCTTAGTGGGGAATGAAATTCTGACCTGCAAACTTGGAACCTACCTGCAGTTTGAAGGACCACCCCCGATATGTGAAGGTAATTGCATGGAGCCGCATCTGTATGGGGCCACGTACTTGGTGTTTCTCTTTCTTTCTCCAAGTGCACTGTCCAACAAATGAGCTTCTGACAGACTCCACAGGCGTGATCCTGAGCCAGAGCTACCCTGGAAGCTATCCCCAGTTCCAGACCTGCTCTTGGCTGGTGAGAGTGGAGCCCGACTATAACATCTCCCTCACAGTGGAGTACTTCCTCAGCGAGAAGCAATATGATGAGTTTGAGATTTTTGATGGTAAGTCAGTCAAATGCCTCACAGTTCTCTGCTGGTCTGTAATCCTGCGTCCTTCTCACCCCAGGTCCATCAGGACAGAGTCCTCTGCTGAAAGCCCTCAGTGGGAATTACTCAGCTCCCCTGATTGTCACCAGCTCAAGCAACTCTGTGTACCTGCGTTGGTCATCTGATCACGCCTACAATCGGAAGGGCTTCAAGATCCGCTATTCAGGTGAGTGAAAAAAACACAAATAAGCCACAGGCGCCAGTTCCCTGAACCTCATCTTGTTGTTCAGCCCCTTACTGCAGCCTGCCCAGGGCTCCACTCCATGGCTTCATCCTAGGCCAGACCAGCACCCAGCCCGGGGGCTCCATCCACTTTGGCTGCAACGCCGGCTACCGCCTGGTGGGACACAGCATGGCCATCTGTACCCGGCACCCCCAGGGCTACCACCTGTGGAGCGAAGCCATCCCTCTCTGTCAAGGTGAGAAGCAGGTGGAAAGGGGGTCACAAGGTAAATGCTCATGACATTGTTTTCCTTTTGCTAGCTCTTTCCTGTGGGCTTCCTGAGGCCCCCAAGAATGGAATGGTGTTTGGCAAGGAGTACACAGTGGGAACCAAGGCCATGTACAGCTGCAGTGAAGGCTACCACCTCCAGGCAGGCGCTGAGGCCACTGCAGAGTGTCTGGACACAGGCCTATGGAGCAACCGCAATGTCCCACCACAGTGTGTCCGTGAGTCCTCGGGCAATGGAGGCGGGTGTAAGTTAATCCTCCTTTCTTTTCCTCATTTCCCCAGCTGTGACTTGTCCTGATGTCAGTAGCATCAGCGTGGAGCATGGCCGATGGAGGCTTATCTTTGAGACACAGTATCAGTTCCAGGCCCAGCTGATGCTCATCTGTGACCCTGGCTACTACTATACTGGCCAAAGGGTCATCCGCTGTCAGGCCAATGGCAAATGGAGCCTCGGGGACTCTACGCCCACCTGCCGAAGTAAGCCCAGGAAGGGAGGGTGGGCAAGTTTACTGGCTTACTGAGCATCTTGTGATCATTTTAGTCATCTCCTGTGGAGAGCTCCCGATTCCCCCCAATGGCCACCGCATCGGAACACTGTCTGTCTACGGGGCAACAGCCATCTTCTCCTGCAATTCCGGATACACACTGGTGGGCTCCAGGGTGCGTGAGTGCATGGCCAATGGGCTCTGGAGTGGCTCTGAAGTCCGCTGCCTTGGTAAGTGACCTCTGCAGGCCTATCCTGCCCAGCGATGTACTCTCTTCCCCATCCCTCACCAAAGCTGGACACTGTGGGACTCCTGAGCCCATTGTCAACGGACACATCAATGGGGAGAACTACAGCTACCGGGGCAGTGTGGTGTACCAATGCAATGCTGGCTTCCGCCTGATCGGCATGTCTGTGCGCATCTGCCAGCAGGATCATCACTGGTCGGGCAAGACCCCTTTCTGTGTGCGTAAGTATGTCATCCACTCTCCCTAGTCATGGGAGGGCTTACCTATCTTCTGTTTTGGTTACAGCAATTACCTGTGGACACCCAGGCAACCCTGTCAACGGCCTCACTCAGGGTAACCAGTTTAACCTCAACGATGTGGTCAAGTTTGTTTGCAACCCTGGGTATATGGCTGAGGGGGCTGCTAGGTCCCAATGCCTGGCCAGCGGGCAATGGAGTGACATGCTGCCCACCTGCAGAAGTGAGTCACCCTTTCTCTCCCAATCCAGTCCCCCATGCCTGTTTGGACTTCTGTTCAATTGCAGTCATCAACTGTACAGATCCTGGACACCAAGAAAATAGTGTTCGTCAGGTCCACGCCAGCGGCCCGCACAGGTTCAGCTTCGGCACCACTGTGTCTTACCGGTGCAACCACGGCTTCTACCTCCTGGGCACCCCAGTGCTCAGCTGCCAGGGAGATGGCACATGGGACCGTCCCCGCCCCCAGTGTCTCTGTAAGTAGATGTCACCTGCTCAAAATGACTGAGAGTCATTGAGATGTTTGCTTTTCCCCCACAGTGGTGTCCTGTGGCCATCCGGGCTCCCCGCCTCACTCCCAGATGTCTGGAGACAGTTATACTGTGGGAGCAGTGGTGCGGTACAGCTGCATCGGCAAGCGTACTCTGGTGGGAAACAGCACCCGCATGTGTGGGCTGGATGGACACTGGACTGGCTCCCTCCCTCACTGCTCAGGTATGGTGCATGGCATTGAGGAAAGAGCTCCAAATAATGGGATTTGTGTGGTTCTGGTCCATAGGAACCAGCGTGGGAGTTTGCGGTGACCCTGGGATCCCGGCTCATGGCATCCGTTTGGGGGACAGCTTTGATCCAGGCACTGTGATGCGCTTCAGCTGTGAAGCTGGCCACGTGCTCCGGGGATCGTCAGAGCGCACCTGTCAAGCCAATGGCTCGTGGAGCGGCTCGCAGCCTGAGTGTGGAGGTAATGTATGTGACCATTCTGCTTCTCCCCTTCTGGTGAATAATGTGTATTTTTGTCTTCCTAGTGATCTCTTGTGGGAACCCTGGGACTCCAAGTAATGCCCGAGTTGTGTTCAGTGATGGCCTGGTTTTCTCCAGCTCTATCGTCTATGAGTGCCGGGAAGGATACTACGCCACAGGCCTGCTCAGCCGTCACTGCTCGGTCAATGGTACCTGGACAGGCAGTGACCCTGAGTGCCTCGGTGAGAGCTCAGGCCCTACGGGTTCCATGGCCGAGTGAACAATGCTATATCTCTCTTATCCTAGTCATAAACTGTGGTGACCCTGGGATTCCAGCCAATGGCCTTCGGCTGGGCAATGACTTCAGGTACAACAAAACTGTGACATATCAGTGTGTCCCTGGCTATATGATGGAGTCACATAGAGTATCTGTGCTGAGCTGCACCAAGGACCGGACATGGAATGGAACCAAGCCCGTCTGCAAAGGTGTGTCTGGGGCTGCAAATGTGGACAGAGAGTCAGAACTCAGCCTGCTTTGGTCTCCCTCCAGCTCTCATGTGCAAGCCACCTCCGCTCATCCCCAATGGGAAGGTGGTGGGGTCTGACTTCATGTGGGGCTCAAGTGTGACTTATGCCTGCCTGGAGGGGTACCAGCTCTCCCTGCCCGCGGTGTTCACCTGTGAGGGAAATGGGTCCTGGACCGGAGAGCTGCCTCAGTGTTTCCGTAAGTTGCTTACAAGGGCCTTTGGTGCATCCTTAGACCTGCCTTTCTCCCTTCGTCTTCCCAGCTGTGTTCTGCGGGGATCCTGGTGTCCCGTCCCGTGGGAGGAGAGAGGACCGAGGCTTCTCCTACAGGTCATCTGTCTCCTTCTCCTGCCATCCCCCTCTGGTGCTGGTGGGCTCTCCACGCAGGTTTTGCCAGTCAGATGGGACATGGAGTGGCACCCAGCCCAGCTGCATAGGTGAGAGGTCATCTGGAGCAGGGAGCGTCTTGATGTGATCTGTGTCTTTGTTTTGGCCATCCAGATCCGACCCTGACCACGTGTGCGGACCCTGGTGTGCCACAGTTTGGGATACAGAACAATTCTCAGGGCTACCAGGTAAGGAGGTCAGCCAAGATAGGGTCTTCCTAAGGGGCTGATGGGACTTTGTATCTTGCCGCAGGTTGGAAGCACAGTCCTCTTCCGTTGTCAAAAAGGCTACCTGCTTCAGGGCTCCACCACCAGGACCTGCCTCCCAAACCTGACCTGGAGTGGAACCCCACCTGACTGTGTCCGTGAGTGCAGACTTCACCCACATCCCAAGAAATCCAGTCCAACAGGGTCTTTCCTCTCATCCAGCCCACCACTGCAGGCAGCCAGAGACGCCAACGCATGCCAACGTCGGGGCCCTGGATTTGCCCTCCATGGGCTACACGCTCATCTACTCCTGCCAGGAGGGCTTCTCCCTCAAGGGTGGCTCCGAGCACCGCACCTGCAAGGCGGATGGCAGCTGGACAGGCAAGCCGCCCATCTGCCTGGGTGAGTGTGCCTGCTCGGGGAAGCTCTCCAGGTGAACCTGTTTTCTTCCACTCTTTTTCCCCAGCAGAGGTCCGGCCCAGTGGGAGACCCATCAACACTGCCCGGGAGCCACCGCTCACCCAAGCCTTGAGTACGTATGGTCCAGATCATTGGCTCAAGAAATCCCTCTCACATCTATTTCTCAATTCCTCTAGTTCCTGGGGATGTTTTTGCCAAGAATTCCCTGTGGAAAGGGGCCTATGAATACCAGGGGAAGAAGCAGCCAGCCATGCTCAGAGTGACTGGCTTCCAAGTTGCCAACAGCAAGGTCAATGCCACCATGATCGACCACAGTGGCGTGGAGCTGCACTTGGCTGGTAAGGAGCAGGCCCCTCTATGAAAGCCGGGATTCATGTGTAACACCTGAACTTTATTTCCCAGGAACTTACAAGAAAGAAGATTTTCATCTCCTACTCCAGGTGTACCAGATTACAGGGCCTGTGGAGATCTTTATGAATAAGTTCAAAGATGATCACTGGGCTTTAGATGGCCATGTAAGTTCAGCAAACTCACCTCCTCCCCTGACCCACCTGCTCTCTGTGCTCCCCACCATCACAGGTCTCGTCAGAGTCCTCCGGAGCCACCTTCATCTACCAAGGCTCTGTCAAGGGCCAAGGCTTTGGGCAGTTCGGCTTTCAAAGACTGGGTAACTAGTGCTTGTCCCCCGGAAGTGTGGGCTGACTTGACTTTTCTGCTTTGGGACTTTACAGACCTCAGGCTGCTGGAGTCAGACCCCGAGTCCATTGGCCGCCACTTTGCTTCCAACAGCAGCTCAGTGGCAGCCGCGATCCTGGTGCCTTTCATCGCCCTCATTATTGCGGGCTTCGTGCTCTATCTCTACAAGCACAGGTACCGTGCAGGAAGGAGGCAGGGCGGGCATCCATGCCGTGGGCACTTCCTCTTTTATCGCCAGGAGAAGACCCAAAGTTCCTTTCAATGGCTATGCTGGCCACGAGAACACCAATGTTCGGGCCACATTTGAGAACCCAATGTACGACCGCAACATCCAGCCCACAGACATCATGGCCAGCGAGGCGGAGTTCACAGTCAGCACAGTGTGCACAGCAGTATAGCCACCCGGCCTGGCCGCCACCACCGCCACCGAGAGCCCCGCCTCCAGCAGCCGGTGAGCAGGGGTGTGGGAGGAAGACAGGCCATGACAAGCACAGACAGGGACCTATGCGTGCCAGGGGCTCCACCCAACGGAGTCGCACACACCACATAGACACACCCAGTAAGAGGAGAGCTGTGCATTGAGCATCATTGTGTAACAGGCACTGAACCAGGCCCTTTGTGGATCTAATATATTGAATCCCTGCACGCCCTGTGAGGTAGAAGCTTGTGGGAGCCCCATTACAGATGAGAAAACTGAGCTGCATAGAAACTAACTTGAGCAAGGTCACACAGCTCAGAAGGGGTGGGGTCGAAATCCAATCCCAGGCTGACTGGCTCCAGAAACTGCTCCTCACCCCTGGGCTTGGCAGAACATCGGCATGTACTAGTCTGTTTCTCTCTAGAGAAACAGAACCAACTGGATATATACATCCTCTGGGTCGAAGTCAAGCCCTGGAGATCTGTAGAGCTATACAGAGATGCACATATATCTGTGTATATAGGTATATTGTGTATATATATACATTCATACACTATAAACGCAATACATATACCCCATATCAAGATATATCCATACCTATCCATCTATATATAGATACGCATCTCCGTAGAGCTATATGTAAATGTTATATAGAGATAGAAATATAAATAAATATATATTTAGAGAGAGAGATTCATCTAAGGAATTGGCTGGCAAGGTGGAAATCTAAAGGGCAGGCCAGCAGGCTAGAAATTCCAGCAGGAGTTGATGCTGTCATCTTGAGTCCAAAAGCAGTCAGAGACGGAATTCCTTCCTCTTTGGAGCACCTCAGTCTTTTTCTTAAGGCCTTCAGCTGATTGAACGAGGCCCACACACATTATGGAGACTCAAAGTCTACTGATTTCAAAGTTAATTTTATCTAAAAAGATACCTTCACAGCAATATCCAGATTGGTGTTTGACCCATCAACTGAGCACCATAGCCTAGGCAGGTTTACTTACAAAATTCCCCACATTGAGCACAACAGAGGGGAGGAGCTCCCGGAAATATAGACAGGGGGCAGACACACCCACACGTGTACACGGTCATGCACACACACACACACACATACGCATACATGCACACAGGCATGCATCTGACAGGCCCACTGGGAAGGAACTGATGAATCTAAAAGGCACTGCCTCTTCCTCACTGTGTCCTCCTTCGATGACACCCTCACCTCTGGGACCTATGACCCTTCAGGAGTTGCCCCAACACGATGTCCAAGCTGCACCCCTCTGAGAACTGTCTTCTCCCACACATCCCGCTTTCTGGGGATAGGCAGGTGCCCCCTCTCAGGTCCTGTGCTGAAGGACTCTGGGGAGAAGAGTCACAGAGCCAGCCAGGTAGGGATTCCCAGTGAGGGCGGTGGAAAATCCGCCAAGTGGGCCACCAGCCAAACCCAGGGCTAGTGTTGCGCTCCCTCCCCACGCTCCTGTGCATGGCCGCTCACGTGGCAGATTCTCCCAGCCACACACAAATGGCAGTGCAGCGAGGAAACAGGCTTTTATGAGGGTGCCTGCAAAGGCCACCAACAGAGATGGTGGGGACAGTTCCTGCGGAGGGGGTTACAAGAGCAGCAAATGTCATTATCACTGCCCAGCCCCTGACGTGCTTTACTCCCTTTCTGCCTCACAACTCCTGGAGGATTTCACAGTTTCAGCCTGAGTCCCAGATGGTGAGTGAGTCAGGGACTCAGCAGATGCAGCTCCTGAATACAAACAATTTATGGAAAGAGCTTTTCCCCATCTTTTTACGTCTCTCCAAAACAAACATTTAAATAAGGGTTCCCCCTTATTCCAGTGGGATTGTTTTAGCATGCCAAAATTACTCCTCAAGTTTCATCTGTATGCCCAATCTTTATTTTTTCCTTCTCAGAACTCTTATCAATAGAAGGCAAAAGAGAAAAAGAAAAATCCCCTCTGATGATGTAAATCGGGGCTTGGAGATGATCAGTGATGAATCTGATTCACTGCATGAATTATTGAACAGTGTAAGAAAGAAACAAGAATGCCGCTGACCTCCACACAGTCACTCTTGCTCCACACCTGGGTTCTGCTGGGTTCCAGGTGCTGGTGTGCGCCATGCTGTCACCTCCGGGTCGGCTGGGGTTGGTGGCTCCACATCTGGCCAGCCCTCAGCATTGGCCCCTTGCCAGCAGGCTCTGAACCCACTGCCCAGCCCACAGGTCTCCAGCAGGGCCCCTCTGACCACTTCTGCCCACAGCTGGAGCATAAAGAAAGCAAGAGCCACCCTGAACAGACACACACACATTGCAAATGAGTGACTAGATGGTAATTTTTTTTTAAATAATGCCAAGGAGAAAAGCTGAAATTAAAATAAACACCCTACTAAGGAAGCAACGAGGCCTGTGCGGTCAGTGAGTAACAGGGCGGGGGAACAGGGCTGTGTGATGATGTTTGCCAACCCTTCCTCCATTAAAAAAAAGTATCAAAAATGAGATTTCACAACTGTGTCACTACAAAAATGAATATAATCCAGCCTGGATTCTTTATTACAGAGCCATTATTATCCTAGTCATTTTTTTTTTTTCATCTGATTTTGAAAGAAACTAAAATTAGAATGTTTTCCTGGGTTCCTAAAAGTATGGTGGCCCCCAAGCACTGGGCCTCCAGGTCTAATGGCGAAGTTGGCCCTGCAAGGGAAAAAGACAGAAAAATACATGTTCTGCTGCACGTATTCCCTACCTACCCCCATCCCCAACCTGGGAAGATTAAAAATCAAAGTGAAGATTGAGGTGACTCATCTCTTTCCCGCTTGTGCCTTCTTTTCTTTGCCGCTTTGCTTTTCCTCCTCTGCTCCCGGCCCCTCCCCTCCCACTGCCTCTTTTTTCTTTGCAAACTCAGGTGTGATCTGTTTGTTCCCAGTTCCCCAGGGGGCAGGAAGTAGGCTCCCCTGAGCACAGTGCCCAGTGCCCATCTTCGTTCGTCTCCTTGCCTGTGTCTGCTACTGCTGGGACTCAGGCCCTCGCCCTGCCGCCATCTATGCCAGTTACCCTGGAGAGGACTCCTGCCGTGTCCTGAAAAGGCAGAAAAGGAAGAGGGGCTGCAGACAGAGGAAGAAAGTTTATGGATTTAAAATAGCAAAGCAACTTGTGGATCTGTGTGTGTGTGTGTGTGTATGGGCCTGATCACACACAAACACACACACCTCTCCTTCATTCACGTCCTATGGAAGAGACCATAAAGGCTTCAAAACTAGAAGTGCGCATGAAGGATGCTTCATGCCCTGTTCCCCACACAGAGAAGAGATGAAGAGGGGGAGGTACGGTCAGCTTTCAAAACAATATGCCCCCCGCCCATCCCATGTGTGAGGACATGGTGACTCGGTGACTGTAACAGTAGGACACATCCCATCATGCGGTCAGAGTGCAGAAACCCGGTCAGCGTGCAGAAACCAGCTGTCTGCTGATGAACGGCCCATCTGCACAGCGGCAGCAAGGATTACCCCAAGGGCAGGAAAAAAGTCTTTGGAAATAGATTGAAAATCAGTTTCTTTATTTTTTTCAAACACTGTTTTATTGAGTTCTAAACCCAGTGGATTAAAAAGTCATTTGGGTCCTGGGAAGCACTGGGAAAGAAGGGAGAGCCGGGGAGGATAGGGCAGGAGTCTGGCCAGGAGCCCAAGGTCAAGTCTGGCTGTCAACTGACAAAGAGAAGAGAAGACAAGTCTGTGGCCCAGACAGGATGCCAAGTCTGGGGGCAGCAGCAGGGTCCTTGAGAGAACAGGGGAGCAAGCCTGCCCCAGTACCCAAAAAACAATGGCTATCATGTACTGGGGTTATTCTCTGTGCCTGACACTTTACCTGTAGTATTTCTAGTCTGCACAATAACACCAAAATGTAGGATTTGTTATTCCCCTTTGACAGATGAGAAAACAGAAGCCTGCAAAGGTAAAGACAGAGTTAGGAAGTGTGGAGTCAGAATGCAAACCCAGATCAGTCTGCCCCAAAGTCCACTACACCAGCTGCCAGAAACCCTGTTCTAGAAGGGGCAGCTAAGAAGGGAGGAGCCGATGAATCTCTACAGTAGCACTGTGGCCAGGTCTGGAAAGCCAGGCAAGACACCTGTGTGTCCTATCTGGGTTCTGCTGTCTCCGCGTAGGCAGCTTCGGGGCAAGGATTCAACTCCCCAGGCCTCCCACGGTTGGTGCTGGCTCCTTGGCTCCCAGCAGCCGCTGACCATAGCCAGCAAAAGACCTGGCAGGTCCTGAATCAAAACAACAGAGTGGCTGAAAGTCACACCTCTCCAGCTCCTTGCGAGTGGGTTTGATTGATTTTGACAGCTATATCATGCTTGGGTCGTTCATGAATTCCATGAGAATTGTTGGGAAGTTCATGAGTTTAGGAATCAAAGTATAGCATTTAGGGCCACTTTCTCTGTCCTCGGGAAGGCCCCCACAAGCTTAAGCCCCTGTATACGTGTGACATGCTGGCCTCAGAGATTCATGTCACATATTGAAATAGCAAATAGAAATGTGCAGGAGCGGAGGGACAGCGACACCTGGTTCTTAAGCAAATTCTAGATTGGAACAATTAGAAGATCTGACTGATGTTAAGAGTGGCCAGAGGAAAGTGAGAGGCGTCCATTTCCAGCAGACACAATGGAGGCTGACAGAGGCAGGAGCCTACCCCTGGCCACACCACCTCTGGGACACGGCACCCCCCTGGGCCTGGAGGGAGAGGGCCAATCCAGACACACTCACACTCTCATCTCTTTCCTTGGCTGGAAACAAGTGCAGGAAGCTCCCCTCCCAATTTCTTATGCTCCCTTCCCCCTTACACTCCTCTCCTTCGACTGCTCCCTTCCCCCTTCTTATGCCCCTCTCAGACCACCCAGCGGATGCCTATTCCCGCCCCCCACCCCTCCCCTGCGTCTCCTTGTAAAGTTCCATGAGATGCTCGAGGAGCACCTGCTGGTGGGGCACCCAGCACTCTGCTGGGCATCACCCTCCGCACCCCTGACATTTCTCTCCACCTCCAGAGGCTTGGAAGGGAACAGGGCAGATGAGGCCCTTCACCCACCATCTACGCCATATACCCATCACCATCCCATGAGGAAAAAAAAAAAAGTAAAACAAAGACAAAAAAAATCTTTTGTACAGAGATATATTTTTATTATACAAAGTTTGTACAGTACCAAAAAAGAAAAAAAAAAAGGTGTAAATTTTTTTTTCATTATTGTAGGTAAACGGTAGTGGAAGCCTTTTTTGTAAATGTAATAAAATGTATAAATATGGTTTTCAGAAAACATCAAGTGCTGTAAATATGTAATCTACACACCTTCTTGGCTTGTCTGCAGTATATACATTTAATTTATCTGTCTCTGTATATGAGGCTTCCCCCTGGGGTCCTGCATTATGGTACTTTCCTGAATTTGAAAGCAATTTTAAATTTTTTGAATTCAAATAAAATATAAATTTTTGCATTGGTTTTCTTACATTTTTATGGCCTCTTTCATGACTAGGGGCAAG